ACTAGTTTAACTATATCATTTAAGCTGCAAAAACCAATCATTTCTAAATGGTAAATTTACTTGGTAATTTAAGTTTATTTAAAAATTTTGAAGGTTTCAAAATAAAAGCATTTTTGTACGCATTTGTATCAGCTGCCTAGTGCAGCTGTAACGAAGTACCAAAAATATTGGCTTAAAACAGCTGAATATATTCTGTTATGCTTCTGAAGTCTAGATGTTTGGAATCAGAGTGTCAGCAGGGCCATGCTCTCTTTGAAGTGCTCTAGGGGAGAATCTGTTCCATGCATTTCTCTTATCTCTGTTCTTGTAGGCAATTCTTGGCATTCCAGTCTCTGCCTCTGTAGTCACGTGCAGTTCTGCCTTTGTGTCTGTCTCTGTGTCCCCTCTCTCCTTATAGACACAAGTCATATAGTCATATTGGATTAGGATCAGCCATGGTCTAATATGACCTCATCTTAACTTGATTACATCTGCAAAGACCCTATTTCCATGTAAGGTCACATTCACCGGTAATGCAGGTTAGGACTTCGACATATCCTGTTGGAGGATGTAGTGCAACTCATAAAGCATTCAATACTTGGAGAGAAACAGCTTAAGAGAGAGACTGGAAAATGGACTGCAGTGATGTTAGCACCTGTGATATTTTTTATATTTGTTTCAGTCAAAATTCTGACTTTGGTTTATTGGCTTGCACATTAGGTAATTATAGCCTCGGACTTTTGATTTAAAAAAGCTGTAATTTCTCTTTGGAACATTTTCCCACTGACCTATTACATCAGAAGCCTATTCAATGAATTCTCTCAGGTCAGAAACTAGGAACAAACTGATACTAGGTTTGGTTGTTTTATACTGCAGATGATTAAATAGTTACAAATTGTATGATATTGCTAATGGTATGAAAAAACATCTCTTTTCAAATCTTAAAATCTCTTATCAAATTTATTACATATTTATAGTAATTATACTATAGCAGATTGTGAACATGTAAAATAGTCATAATAATAATAATAATAATAATAATAATAATAAGGTTGAAATGCATTACCTTATTTATTCCTTAAAATAACCCAAGAAGATAAAGACTGTTGTTATTCTCCTCTCTACATCTGCCCAAACTGAGGCTTGTGGACGTGTGTAACTTGTCCAAGAGCTTCATAGTAATTGATGAAGCAGAGTTTTAACCTGGCAATTTGACCCTACAGATGAACTCTTATCTTGTGTGCTATAGGTTTTTTTTTTTTCTATCTAAGTCTCATGACATTGCTCATCAGTAAGATTTTTTTCATTAAACTTTTTATTTTGAGATAATTGTGGTTTCACATATAGTTAAGGGCAAAAATCCAGAGAGATTCTTTGTATCCTTTACCCAGTTTTCCCCAGTGCTGCTGTCTTGCAAAACTATAATACTGTATCGTAACCAATATGCTGATATTGATACTGTCAAGATATAGAATATTTCTATAACTACAAAAATTCCTCTGATTGCCTTTTTATAGCCACATCTACCTCTCCGACTGTCATTTTAAGAGTGCAGCATCTAACCAAATGGAATTATTCAGCATGTAAACTTTGGAGATTGGTGTTTTTTCATTCAGCATAATTCTCTGGAGAGTCATCCAGGTTGTTGCATGTATTAGTAGGCCATTTATTTTACTGCCAAGTAGTATTCCACAGTATGGGTGTACCATAGTTTAATATTCACCTGTTGAAAGACGTTTGGGTTGTTTCCATTGTCAGGCTATTATGAATAGAGCTGCTATAAATATTTGTGTACAGGATAAGTTTCAACTTTTCTTGGATAAATCACCAAAGTGCAGTTGCTGTGTTGTATGTTAGTTGCATGTGTCATTTTATAAATGAAACTGCCAAACTGTTTTTCCAGAGCAGCCCATGAATTGAAAGCAATTTTTATGACTTATTTTATATCCTTTGTATTTATAGAATTTCAGTGGAATTTCTACTTGATACAAATGACCCTAAAGCTCAATATCAAATGCAATTTTTAATTTTTTTTGAGGCATGGATTTGTAAGGCCACTTTTTTTCTGGAATGAGTCATTTAACTGTTAGATAAGCCTAATGGTCTGCTCAGCTTACATGGCATAGTGATATCTTTTTTTTTTTCTCTACTCATTAACTCTACTGTGTATGATAAAAGAATATGCTTCCTGGGAGTTTTTAATAGTTATTAATAAAATAATTCCTTATTTTTTATATATATATTTAAAGGCACACCTAATTAATTTTGTCCTCAAATAAAGCCCTCCAAATGTTCAGGGATTGAACTGCTGAGAGTGCTTTATTAAGTCTATAATTAAATACAGGTGATATTTAATTGCAATACTCACTATGCAAGTGCCATTACCCTGTAGTTCTCTGATAAAATTCATTTATAGATGGTTCCTTCACAAGTATTCCATGCAAATAGCTCTTATGATAAATATCTCTAAACCGTGGCTGGAACATAGCCTCTCCACCAGAACAATATAAAGTATATTTAGTAGTAATCTTAAGTCTTGTACATAATATTGTAACCTCATTGTTCATTCTGTTGTATGTTTTGTATAATATATTTTTCTGTGTGGTATCTGGCTATCGATTAGTCCTGTAATGGTAATTAATTATAAATAAGTTTCACTTCTTATTTCCAATTTTTTTCTTCAGATTAATTTATCTATGTTTTCATGGTTTGGTTTTCATGGTCCTTTCGAGGTCTGTGATTTCAGAGTTTACATAGTTCCAGAATGAATTTTTTACAGTTCCAAAATATTTATTTGCATAGGTGTAGCTCAGAAATAGGTAGTATTTTAAAAGTACTTTATGCATTTTAACTTCCAAATAGGTAACAGGTGTTTAACATCACATATATAGGAATTCAAAAGTTACATTTTAAAAATTAAATGAATAGGTTTGCAGGAAACTTGGATTATGAACAACTAGTAGTTACCTATGACTTAACAATTACAAATTACAGATGTAATTTATCATGTAATCACCAGATACTTGTTCCTTCATTGGCTGGAATTTTCAAGTGAAAACTGTACTTCAATAAACCTTAGGAAACTGTAAGCATAAGGATTGAGTCTTTTAAGTGAATGCAAATCTTATTTTTTAATTTTTTTTGCTAACAATGAGCATTATGTGCAAAAGAGAACTTCAATGAGTGTTGAAAGTTATTAATTAGTGGCATGATATCATGAATATGAAGTGAGCAACTTTATGAAGATTTGTCAACCTTGGCACTGTTGACATTTTGGGTGGGATTATTTCTAAATATGGATGGCTGTCTCATGCATTGTAGTATGTTTAGCAGCATCCTGGGTCTCTAATCATTAGATGCTAGTAGCCCTCCTCCGCACAAGTGATTCTATTTAAAAATGTCTCCAGATGTTGTCAGATGAGGGACAAATCTTCCCTTTTGAGAACCACTGAACTTGAATGAAATGTGATTGGGAAAAAGATGACATATCCTAGAATGATTGAGAAATTTATGAAAGTTTTAGGATGTATCCCAATACATGTCAATAGATTAATTTTAATTAAGTAACAAAAGAAATTTTATTTCCCCATGCGATAGCTTTTATACTAGCAGACAAGATGGGTGTTCTTCCTTTTTCTCTTGGAGAAGAGAATATTTTTGCAAAACTTCACCATTATACTATAGGGCAGGAAGACTGCCATCACCAGAATTCAGATGCTGCCATCCCCAAAGTTCAGATGCTGCACTGTGGAGCCTAGGATCCAGGTATAGTTCTAGTTGTCTGGGCTTGGATCAAATTGATCTTGATTTTCTTCTTTTCAAATACCAGATACTTCTCACCACTGCATGAATGGACATTTGAAAGTGCCATAGCCAAACACTTGCAAGCATGGAGACCTCATCAATGCTTTCCTCATTGAATGATGAGTGTAAATCTGACAACTACATTGAGCCTCACTACAAGGAATGGTATCGAGTAGCCATTGATATTCTGATTGAACACGGGTTAGAAGCATACCAAGAATTTCTTGTCCAGGAACGAGTTTCAGACTTTCTTGCTGAGGAAGAAATTAATTATATTTTGAAAAATGTCCAGAAAGTTGCACAAAGCACAGCACATGGTACTGATGATTCCTGTGATGATACCTTATCTTCAGGGACCTACTGGCCTGTTGAGTCTGATGTGGAAGCTCCAAATCTTGACTTAGGCTGGCCATATGTGATGCCCGGACTCTTAGGGGGCACCCATATAGATCTCCTTTTTCATCCACCAAGAGCACATCTACTTACGATAAAAGAAACTATTCGGAAGATGATAAAAGAAGCAAGAAAGGTAATAACATTTCTATTTTGAAATGAAAAATTCTAAAATTGTTTCATATTCTTATATTTAACAGGTCATTGCTTTAGTGATGGATATATTTACAGATGTGGACATTTTCAAAGAAATCGTTGAGGCATCAACTCGAGGAGTATCTGTTTACATTCTGCTTGATGAGTCCAATTTTAATCATTTTCTAAATATGACTGAGAAACAAGGTTGTTCAGTTCAGCGTCTCAGGGTAAGAATTCTGTTTTTTTTTTCCTCAAGTATAATGTCTGCTTTTTATTTACATATAATTCTAGAATATTCGAGTGCGAACAGTAAAAGGCCAAGATTATCTTTCAAAAACAGGGGCAAAATTCCATGGAAAAATGGAACAGAAATTTTTGTTAGTTGACTGCCAGAAAGTGATGTACGGTTCTTACAGGTAAGATCATTGTGTTTAACTTCAGTGTTATCAATGATTAAAATTTTTCCATTTTTTTCCCCAGTTATATGTGGTCATTTGAGAAAGCTCACCTCAGCATGGTTCAGATAATTACAGGACAACTTGTTGAGTCCTTTGATGAAGAATTTAGAACTCTCTATGCCAGATCCTGTGTCCCTAGTTCATTTGCTCAGGAAGAATCAGCAAGGGTGAAGCATGGAAAAGCCCTCTGGGAAAATGGCACTTACCAGCATTCGGTGTCTTCATTAGCATCTGTTTCCAGCCAGAGAAACCTTTTTGGTAGACAAGACAAGATTCATAAACTAGATTCCAGTTACTTCAAAAACAGAGGGATATATACTTTAAATGAACATGACAAATATAACATAAGAAGTCACGGATACAAACCTCATTTTGTTCCTAACTTTAATGGTCCAAACGCAATACGTCAGTTTCAACCCAATCAGATAAATGAAAATTGGAAAAGGCATAGTTATGCTGGGGAACAGCCAGAAACAGTGCCATACCTCCTGCTTAATAGGGCTCTGAATAGAACCAATAATCCACCTGGTAATTGGAAAAAGCCATCTGATAGTCTCAGTGTGGCGTCCTCATCACGGGAAGGCTATGTAAGCCACCACAACACACCTGCCCAGAGTTTTGCCAATCGGCTTGCGCAGAGAAAAACAACAAATCTTGCAGACAGGAATTCAAATGTTCGGAGGTCTTTTAATGGGACAGATAACCATATCCGCTTTTTGCAACAACGAATGCCAACCCTTGAACATACCACAAAGTCATTCCTACGTAACTGGAGAATTGAATCCTACTTAAATGATCATTCAGAAGCTACACCGGACTCAAATGGATCAGCTTTAGGTGACCGATTTGAGGGCTATGATAATCCTGAGAATTTGAAGGCCAATGCCCTTTATACTCATTCTCGGCTTCGTTCCTCTTTAGTATTTAAACCCACTTTACCTGAGCAAAAGGAAGTTAACAGTTGTACAACTGGCTCCTCAAATTCAACTATCATTGGTTCTCAGGGAAGTGAGACACCTAAAGAGGTCCCAGACACCCCTACGAATGTACAGCATTTGACAGACAAACCCTTGCCAGAATCAATCCCCAAGCTCCCATTGCAGTCAGAGGCACCAAAAATGCACACCTTGCAGGTTCCTGAAAACCACTCAGTAGCCTTAAACCAAACTACAAATGGCCATACTGAATCAAATAACTATATATATAAAACCTTGGGTGTAAATAAGCAGACAGAAAATCTAAAGAATCAACAGACTGAGAATCTACTTAAAAGGCGAAGTTTCCCGTTATTTGACAACTCAAAAGCCAACTTAGATCCTGGAAATAGTAAGCATTATGTATATAGTACACTTACCAGGAATCGAGTTAGACAACCAGAAAAGCCCAAAGAAGATTTGCTGAAAAGTTCTAAAAGCATGCACAATGTGACTCATAACTTGGAGGAGGATGAGGAGGAAGTTACCAAGAGAAACTCTCCAAGTGGCACTACTACCAAATCAGTTTCCATTGCTGCTTTACTTGATGTGAATAAAGAGGAATCTAACAAAGAACTTGCTTCAAAGAAGGAAGTTAAGGGTTCCCCAAGTTTTTTGAAAAAGGGGTCTCAGAAGTTAAGGTCATTACTTAGCCTTACCCCAGATAAGAAAGAAAATCTATCCAAAAATAAAGCACCTGCCTTTTATAGATTGTGTAGTAGCTCTGACACATTAGTTTCTGAGGGTGAAGAAAATCAAAAACCAAAGAAATCAGACACAAAAGTTGATTCATCTCCTAGAAGAAAGCATTCTTCCTCATCGAATTCTCAAGGCAGCATCCACAAGAGTAAGGAAGATGTAACAGTTAGCCCATCTCAAGAGATAAATGCTCCACCAGATGAAAATAAAAGAACACCTTCTCCAGGTCCAGTTGAAAGCAAGTTCTTGGAAAGGGCAGGAGATGCCTCTGCCCCAAGATTTAACACTGAACAGATCCAATACCGAGATTCAAGGGAGATTAATGCAGTTGTTACCCCTGAAAGAAGACCTACTTCTTCTCCAAGGCCAACGTCCAGTGAGCTTCTACGATCTCATTCAACTGATCGGCGTGTTTACAGTCGTTTTGAGCCGTTTTGTAAGATTGAGAGCTCTATTCAGCCAACAAGCAACATGCCAAATACCAGTATAAATCGCCCAGAAATAAAATCTGCGACTATGGGCAACAGTTATGGCAGGTCTAGTCCATTGCTTAATTACAACACTGGTGTTTATCGCTCATATCAACCCAATGAGAACAAGTTTCGAGGATTTATGCAAAAGTTTGGAAACTTTATACACAAAAATAAATAGCTATTAAAATGCAAAATGAATGAGGCTATCAATATTTGTCCAAAGAAAATTGTGGACAGTCTTTGTAACATGCCAATAGATTTTCCTAAGGACAGAATTATGGGTATGATGTATATGTTCACCAGTGTCCTAGTATAAAGTTATTTTTCTGTGTGATAAAGTTAGGGTCTGCTGTAGATAGAATTTCTCTGTAAACACATTATTTGTAAGTGGTAATGGTAAAAATAATAGATGTATTTAAATCATTTTCTTTAGACTGAAGATTTTAAGTCTCACTTAGAAATTTTTGTGGACGATGTATGGTGTATGGTGTATGGTGTATGGATTTTAACCATTTCCTTTTAAAAAGGTCATACTACCCTCAGTAACCCTTTATAACATGTGTTTATAGTGTTTTCATATCTTCAAAAATATAAGCAAATGGGACAAAGCCCTTTTTTAAGATTAACTTGAAGTTCTACGGGATAACTTGTTATATTTTATTAATATTATTTTTTCTGTGGATCATTGTACAGCTGTTTGGGCAACAGCAGTACCTTTTACATTTTTTATTTTTTATTTTTTTTTCTGCCTGAAGTGTTTGCAAAGTATCAGCCTCATGTAGTATAATGACATTCGTAGGAATTTATTTTCCTCAGCCTTTGAAAACGGTCTGGGATGTGCTTCTTTCTACACTGGACCCAGGGAGCTGTCCCCCTCTTACCCATAGGCTGCTGATTTTTTATAGTCATTCCTTACTTCACATTTAGGACAAACCAGTAGGAATTTAGAAAATCTGAATGATTCCCCCTCCTTTTTCTATTGTATAAAAGCTTTTAGAAATGTAAATTTCTGCCTAAATTTTTGTTAGATTGGCATGACAATGCTAAGGGGTCTTGCTTGCGAAAATTCTTGCTCTTTTTTTTTTTCTTTTGAGATGGAGTCTCGCTCTGTCACCCAGGCTAGAGTGCAGTGGCGCAATCTTGGCTCACTGCAACCTCTGCCTCCCAAGTTCAAACGATTCTCCTGCCTCAGCCTCCTGAGTAGCTGGGATTACAGGTGCGCACCACCACACCCGGCTAATTTTTGTATTTTCAGAAGAGATGGGATTTCACCATGTTGGCCAGTCTAGTCTCAAACTCCTGACCTCGTGATCCTCCCGCCTCGGCCTCCCAGAGTGCTGGGATTACAGGTCTTGCTCTTCTTTAAGTTGTGCCAAATATGATATGACTGCATAGTGTTTTTGTAAGAATACCATTGGGAAAATGAGAAGTTTTACTGGGCTAGTTCTTCCATGATTTGAGGATGATATTCAGATTATAAGATACCCTTTGTCTTTCTTACAGTAATGAAGTATAAGCTCCATATCTGTTCCAGAGACTTTAACTTGACTTTGCTTCATTCACAAAGAACAGAGTTCAAGAAGCAGTGCATCCTGTGAGAAGTGTGAAGTGTTTGTACATCACTTTAAATATATTACTTAATATATTCTAAGTTGCTGTGTGGAGCAGTATACTGTTGTTTTAAAAATGCAAGATTCAGACAAATTTTAATATTGTCTCATTAAAATAATTTAAATAATGGTATAAAATATCTATATCATTAAAATAATTTTCCATAGTGTTTAGAAACCATGAAAAAGAAAACATAGCAGGAGAAAATATGACAGGAAAAGAAAACCTAACAAAGCCCAGAACCCACAGTTAACCAAACTAGACTGACTTTGTTATTACCCATTCTTTGTTAGTATTGGATAGGGAATTAGGATAATGAGCCATTAGGCAGTTCTGAAATGGAAAGCCCTGAAATTTAGTGCAATGTAACTTTAAAACTGAAATTATATAAAGAGTAGAAGTTTAATCATGTTTAATTACAACCAAAAGCCTGTTGCCTTTTTGTACAGAAATCTCCTTAATTTCAGGACATGTAGATAGCTTATAGAAACATCCTTTTAAATAGTTTGTGAGCTCTTCCTCTTCAGTGGAATTGAGGAATACAGAATGCTTTATTTCATCATCCCCTGACAGGTGACTTAGGCTTTGCACAGCAGATTTATTTTTCTCTGCGTTTTTTAAAAATTGTTTTTCTTGTATCTTTTTTCTTCAAAAATATCTATATTTGAGAATATGTACATAACAACTTTCCAAAGTCTCTGTGGCCAAAACCTCTCCAGGGATAAGACTGAGCAAGAATATAATACTTCAAAAAATGTACAGCTACTGTTTAAGTTTTAAACAGACACCATCACAGTTTGTGGATGAAATAGTTTTAAGCCATATACTTTCTGTCTTTTTTTCCCCATATTAATATTGGGGGGCGGATAATATCACTTTGATGTACATTGATATTAAAGTTTGGTAATGCAGCTTTTACTGTCTACATGGTACTGTACATTAGTTTTTAAGCAGAAACACAAGAAAAATGGGTATAATTTCAAAGTAGTTCTTGGCAGATGGCTAGAGAATACTGCAAGTGACCCTGTATCCCGAATACACAGATATCCCTCTATTACAAGTTTGGGATTAGCCATAATTCTGACATGGTGTGTTCAGGTATGGGTATATGTTGTCAGTCTACACTTGTGGAAGCAAATATCTTGTTTAATCAAGATGATGTCTAGTGTCACCTAAATAATGCAAAAAGTTTAATTCTGGATGAATTCAGCTTTACTCAAGATCCACATATTCAAGTATCATTCCACAGATATTCACAGAACACAGAAATATCTGTGTTCTGCCTTATGCCTGTGGCTAAGGGATGCAAAGTAGAATTGCTTTACATTGACTATATATGTGACATGTACGTTGCTGTTTTTTTTAAAATAACTTTATCATGATATTCAGGTAGATCCTGGGTTCTAGAATATTTAAAACAAAAGGATAAAATGATAAACCAAAGAGTCAACTTGTTAACTTTTCTTTTTTAAGAGATGGGTTTTCACTAGTATGCCCAGTCTGGACTCCAAGTCCTGGGCTCAAACGATCCTCCAGCCTCAGGTTCCTGAGTAGCTCAACATTTTATGTATGTACGATATTATAAAGAAATATTCTTCCAAATGAACTTTTGTTTTTAGATCAATAAATGAATAATAAATAATTTTGTACAAACATCAATATATTGTAAGCTATTGTTTTTTTAAATCTTC